CATGGTCCTATCTGGATTAGTTCTCTTTTGTCCCTGGCAGACTGAAAAACCAACTCTAATGCCTCAGAGTGAGGCAGGAGAATAGGGAATTAGGGTAACCAAGAATGAAGGCATAAGCAAAAGAACAGCAGGTGCAGCTAGTTCTAGGCAAGATGAGGCAGCACACAGGCCACGTCCTCACTCCTGTGGTAACAAGACAGAAGTCTCCACTTCAGCCTCTGATTGGTTGTGCACCAGTCCTTCATAGGATTGGAGGCCTTTAAAGAACTCTTGGGGTATTATAAAATTCTAGCTTATTCATGGCAAAAACCGCAATTACTTTTGCACCAACCTAATAAAACCCTAAAAAACATTGTAATCGGGGTTCTTGAGCCGCTTGGTCGCCTGCTCCCACACCTACATTCCACTTCTGTGGAGTGTACTTTCCCCTCAATAAATCTGCGCTTTCATTGGTCCGTTCTTTCGTTGCTTTTTTTGTGTGTTTTGTTCACTTCTTTGTTCAATGCGCCAACAACTGGACAACTCACAGCCAAGACATTCTATCCGGTAACAAGAGTGCATTCATGTGAATTATAACAGAGTAATGTTTATCAGCCTCTGCTTCCAGTGCAAGCATTCTGTGTCTAAACGATTGTATAAAGTGATACACGAATTTGGATTTGTAGCCTTTGGGGGCCTTCACAGTATTTTTAGCGCCTGGGAGCTTGAATTTACAGAAATGTGAATTAATATTTTTGCAAACACTTAGGTGGTCAGTTACAAACAGGGATTCCCCAGGAATCTCAATATGGCCTCTAAGGAGGGGCGAGACCATCCTCTGCCCTAAAAGGGTACGCGCTTTAATGAACCCCCTGAGGTAGGGCTGGGACTTCCCTGCAGAAGCGCCTTTGGGAAGCGGCAGCTTTACTACCTTGGAACCTGGGGAACTACATTACCCAGAAAGCTCTACATTGAATGACAGCGCAACAGAACCAGTAAGGGCTCAGAATAAAGGCGTTTCTGTGTGCGCACGTAACGTAGTGGCGGGATTCTCAGCGTTCTCTGGTAGCGACCATTTTGGTTAATGTTGGGTGTGTTTCTGCGGTTTGTGAGGTGAGAGGCGCTGGAGCTATGGGTCCGAACCGCGGTGTCTGAACCCAGAAGGTGAAGAGTCCTTCTTGCTGCACAGAGGCAGAGGCTCAGGTAATTGTGCCTTCCCTGCCCTCAGGTCACCTCATCCTAACCCGAATCCTGAAGCAGCGAGAGAGCGGCGACTGTTCACAGGTCTGCAGCCCGGACCCGGCGTCGGGACACTGAGGCGTTCGCGGGAGAGGTCCTTGTTTCTGACACCTGTGGGATGCGGTGGGGAGAGCGACAGGCACAGGGACCGGCGCGGGCTATGGCCTGGAGGACAGACCCGGGAGGATGGAACCTGGGGTCCACAGGCGCCTGTAGGGAACAACGTGTGAGGCGAAGCTTCTCCTGGAAGAGCAGGCTGGGGGCTGTGTATTCGCTGTGAAGACGCTAGAAGCCATGGAGAGTTTCGAAGAAAGGAGGGATGCGATCCAAGTCCAGGCTTTTAAGGTTTCCCAAAGGCCAAAGGAAGAACATAGTAGAGGAGATGAGGACCTTAGGGTTCTGGGAGGTTGACTCCTTTGTTGATAGATCACATAGGTGGTAGAGATGACATTTTGCACTGAGACACGCAGGTCAACCAGTCTGAGGTCACCTGGCTCCAGCGATAAGAAAAGGTTCAAGGAGACCTGAGCTTATCAGATCCCCTTTGTAACGTCTGCTTTCCCCTCAGACACTCCTGGCTACAAAAGCACGTAAAGAACCCACTGAGGGGGTCGGGCAAGGTGGCTCCCACCTGTAATCCCAGCACTTTGGGAGGCCGAGGCGGGCGGATCACCTGAGGTCGGGAGTTCGAGACCAGCCTGACCAACATGGAGAAACCCCGTCTCTAACAAAAATACAAAATTAGCCAGGCGTGGTGATGCCGCATGACTGTAATCCCAGCTACTCAGAGGCTAAGGCAGGAGAATTGCTTGAACTCGGGAGGCAGAGGTTGCGGTGAGCCATTGCACTCCGGCCTGGGCAACAAGAGCGAAACTCTGGCTCAAAAAAAGGAACCCACAGAGGGAATTAGAGGGTGTTCCATTCCCTCACTGGCCTTATTCCCCATTCACATGTTCTCTAGCTTGTGATGTCCTGGGACTCTTACTTGCCATTTTTTCAGTCCTTTGATCTGAGAACACTGGAGAAACCCTAAACCCAGAATCCTAAGTCCATGACACAGGATGTATGGAGGTATTCCCATTTCTGTCAACCCATGTAAACATGGTGATGTTACCACAGTCCCATTTGTCTGCAGGCATCATCTGGCTGCAAAGAAGAGAACACACTGTGTTTGAGGGAGGAGGAAGGAGGATCAGAGTTTAAACTCCTGCCATAATGCAGGTGAGGGTTACTGGACCATATTAATGAGTAAGGTTTGTGGTTTCATCTGTCACCATCATAGCAGGGCACTGTGGCATTTGAAGATGTGGCTGTGAACTTTTCCCAGGAGGAGTGGAGTCTCCTTAGTGAGGTTCAGAGATGCCTTTACCATGACGTGATGCTGGAGAACTGGGTACTTATATCCTCCCTGGGTAAGTTCCTCACACCCTACCCTATTTCCTGAACTTGAATTCATCAGCATTTTCTTGCTTTCAGGTTGTTGGTGTGGATCAGAAGATGAGGAGGCACCTTCTAAGAAGAGCATTTCTATACAAAGAGTGTCTCAGGTCAGCACTCCTGGGGCAGGTGTGTCTCCCAAGAAGGCCCACTCTTGTGAAATGTGTGGCGCGATCTTGGGAGACATTTTGCACTTGGCAGATCATCAGGGGACACATCACAAGCAGAAACTGCACAGGTGTGAGGCATGGGGGAATAAATTGTATGATAGTTCAAACCGTCCGCACCAGAATCAGTACCTTGGAGAGAAACCCTATAGAAGCAGTGTTGAGGAAGCATTGTTTGTGAAGAGGTGTAAGTTCCATGTGTCAGAGGAGTCATCTATCTTCATTCAGAGTGGAAAGGACTTTTTGCCCAGCTCAGGATTACTGCTGCAGGAGGCCACTCACACTGGGGAGAAGTCAAACAGCAAACCTGAGTGTGAGTCTCCCTTTCAGTGGGGAGATACTCATTACAGCTGTGGAGAATGCATGAAACATTCTAGCACCAAACACGTATTTGTTCAACAGCAGAGACTTCCCTCTAGAGAGGAATGTTATTGCTGGGAATGTGGGAAATCCTTTAGCAAATATGATAGCGTCAGTAATCATCAGAGAGTTCACACTGGGAAAAGACCTTATGAATGTGGAGAATGTGGGAAATCTTTTAGTCATAAGGGCAGCCTTGTTCAGCATCAGCGAGTTCACACTGGGAAAAGACCTTATGAATGTGGAGAATGTGGGAAATCTTTTAGTCATAAGGGCAGCCTTGTTCAGCATCAGCGAGTTCATACTGGAGAAAGACCTTATGAGTGTGGAGAATGTGGGAAATCTTTTAGTCAAAATGGTACTCTCATTAAACATCAACGAGTTCACACTGGAGAAAGACCTTATGAGTGTGAAGAATGTGGGAAATGTTTTACTCAGAAGGGCAATCTCATTCAACATCAACGAGGTCACACTAGTGAAAGACCTTATGAGTGTGAAGAATGTGGAAAATGTTTTAGTCAAAAGGGCACCCTAACTGAACATCATCGAGTTCACACTAGAGAACGACCTTATGAGTGTGGAGAATGTGGGAAATCTTTTAGTCGAAAGGGACACCTTAGGAACCATCAGCGAGGTCACACTGGAGAAAGACCTTACGAGTGTGGAGAATGTGGGAAATCTTTTAGTCGAAAGGGCAACCTCATTCAGCATCAGCGAAGCCACACTGGAGAAAGGCCTTATGAGTGTAGAGAGTGTAGGAAATTATTTAGGGGCAAGTCCCACCTCATTGAACACCAGAGAGTTCACACTGGAGAAAGGCCATATGAATGTAATGAATGTGGGAAATCATTTCAAGACAGCTCTGGGTTTCGTGTTCATCAGAGAGTTCACACTGGAGAAAAACCGTTTGAGTGTAGTGAATGTGGGAAGTCATTTCCTCAAAGCTGTTCCCTCCTTCGACATCGGAGAGTTCATACTGGAGAAAGGCCTTATGAATGTGGAGAATGTGGAAAGTCATTTCATCAGAGCTCTTCCCTCCTTCGACATCAGAAAACTCACACTGCAGAAAGACCTTATGAGTGCAGAGAATGTGGGAAATTCTTCTCCAGTCTCCTTGAACACAGGAGAGTTCACACTGGAGAAAGGCCTTATGAATGCAGGGAATGTGGAAAAACATTTACTCGAAGGTCTGCGCATTTTAAACATCAGAGACTTCATACTCGAGGAAAGCCTTACGAGTGCAGCGAATGTGGGAAATCCTTTGCTGAAACCTTCAGTCTTACTGAACACAGGAGAGTACACACTGGAGAAAGGCCTTATGAGTGCAGTGAATGTGGAAAATCATTTCATCGAAGCTCTTCTCTCCTTCGACATCAGAGAGTTCACACAGAAAGAAGTCCTTACAAGTGAAAAGAAATTTGGGAAATTCTTTAGCTAAACCTCTGTGCATCTTCTTGATCAGAGGGTTCTTACTGGATCAGGACCTTATGAGTGTGACAAACGTGGGATATTCTTTATGCAGAAGTCTTGTTTTATTACATACAGAAGAGCTCCCACTGCAGAAGGGCCTCTTGAGTGCGATGAATGTGAGAAAGCCTTCTGCCTTCTGTCATTGGATAACAGATTGTTCTCATAAGGAAAACACTGTACACGTACAGGAAATATTATTTCTTGTAAAACATAACACTGGAGGAGATGCCTTATGACGGAGCCATCTGCCTAAATTGACATACCTTCAGCATCTGCATAAACTCAATTATGTTGGAGCTGTGTGGCATTTTTCACCCTGCCGGGTTCCCTTGCCAGACATGATGTCGGTTATCTGGCAAAAGCCATTTTATGTCGGCCACGAGGCAGGTGTTCACTGTGCATCATTCATTCACCCCATGATGTTCTGGAAGTAAACCTTGGTTGTCTTTCGTTGGCCAGAGGAATTGGTGAGTAGTCTCAGCTGTCATTCCTTTCTCATTTCTTTCTTAATTTTTTTTGTTTTTGAGACAGAATGTCCGTCTGTCTGCCCAGGCTGGAGTGGCACGATCTCAGCTCACTGCAGCCTCCACCTCCAGGGTTCAAGCGATTCTCCTGCCTCAGCCTCCCGGGTAGGTGGGATTACAGGCATGCACCACCATGCCAAATGTATAACTGAATTTTCTTTCTTTTCAGGGATCTCAAGGGCATTTCCCTTTGCCCACCTCACCTTTTCATATTTGGTAAACTGTATGCATTTGCCTCCAGCCCAAGATTATAAATATGAACTGATTATGATCTGCATGTTCTCTCTTTGGGTTCAAGCATTTCCTTACAGAAGAGCCACCGTGGAAGTCATGGGTAAATATGTGTTGAATTGGTAACTCCCTCTTGGAGAATTTCTTGTGAATTACACAGCAATAGGGGAACTCATTTAACTGGAGACATAATCTCAATTTGTAAAGTGTGGCCCATTTTCTAACATTTTTATTTTGCATACCCTCCCCTCTCTTCTCGATTGATGAAACTAACAAAGAGGTTAATAAAAGCCCATCTCGTCATGTACAGGGACTCATGCCTTTAATTCCAGTGTTTTGGGAGACTAAGGCAAGAACATCCTGGAGGCCAGGAGTTCGACACTGTATAACAGATATATCTGACAGCAGTAACTCAAGCACACCCTAAGAATGACCCTGTGGTCTAAGAAGAGTGTTGGTTCAGCGTTCCAAACGAAGAAATCCAGGAGTGGCCAACCTGGAGGTTTCTGAACCCCTGGCCTGTTCCTTGGAATGAGGCCCTTTGTTTTGAGCTAGGCGGAGGGTGATAAGTGAAAATACTATATAAACTGCATGCTTCTTTCAAATGATAGTGGTTTTTTTGTCCAGCCTGCCGCTCCTGGACTGCCCTGTATCTAAGTCCTCAATAAACCCTATGTCTCATTTTCTTTCTTTCTTTCTTTTTTGAGATGGAGTTTCG